TTAGGAGGCTGAGGCGGGCAGATCACTTGAGGTCAGGAGTTTGAGACCAGCCTGGCCAGCATGATGAAACCCCATCTCTACTAAGAATACAAAAATTAGCCGAGTGTGGTGGCAGGCACCTGTAATCCCAGCTACTCGGGAGGCTGAGGCAGGAGAATCACTTGAACCCAGGAGGCGGAGGTTGCAGTGAGCAGAGATTGTACCATTGCACTTCAGCCTAGGTGACAAGAGCAAAACTCCGTTTCAAAAAAATAATAATAATTTAAAAAATAATAAAAACCAATAACTTTTCATCTTCTCAGTATCAGGACAAAGCTCCTACCGTATTCTACAAAGCCAGCATAGCCTGGCCTCTGCCTCGCCACCCTGGCTCTCCCTGCTTCAGCAGTGTTGGCTTTTTTTCCACTCACCCAATCTTCCTGATCTCAAGTCAAGCTTCACATCCTCTGAGGAGCCTTTCCTGACCTTCTTACCAAGGCCACACCCTGCATAACACACTGTAGAACACATGGGTTTCTCTCTCTTTTTTTTTAAGCAGACTCAGAAGGGAAAGGGTGTCTCTTCTTGCTCAGGGGCCATGCTAATCTCTGTATCGTTTCAATTTTTAGTATATGTGCTGGTGAAGCGAGCACAGGTCTCTCTTCTTGATAGCACTTACCATGGTGGACATCTTAGTTTTGCTTATATGTTTATCTGATCAGTATCTTTTGGTTTGTTTGTTTGTTTGTTTGTTTTTTAGACAGTCTCACGCTGTCGCCCCAGGGTGGAGTGCAGTGGAGCGATCTTGGCTTGCTGCAACCTCTGCCTCCTGGGTTCATGTGATTCTCCTGCCTCAGCCTCCCGCATAGCTGAGATTACAGGCACCTGCTATCATGCCCGGCTAATTTTTTGTATTTTTTGTAGAGATGGGGTTGTAGAGATGGCGTGAGCCACCGCGCCCAACCGGATTGGTTAGATACAACTTTCTTTTTTTTTTTTTTTTTTTTTTGAGGAGGAGTTTCGCTCTTGTCGCCCAGGCTGGAGTGCAATGGCGCCATCTCGGCTCACCGCACCCTCCGCCTCCTGGGTTCAGGCGATTCTCCTGCCTCAGCCTCCCGAGTAGCTGGGACTACAGGCACCCGCCATCATGCCCGGCTAATTTTTGTATTTTTTGTATAGGTGGGGTTGTAGAGATGGCGTTGTAGAGATGGCGTGAGCCACCGCGCCAGACCGGATTGGTTAGATACAACTTTCTTTTTTTTTTTTTTTCTTGAAGTGGAGTTTCGCTCTTGTCGCCCAGGCTGGTATGCAATGGCGCCATCTCGGCTCACCGCAACCTCCGCCTCCTGGGTTCAAGCGATTCTCCTGCCTCAGCCTCCCGAGTAGCTGGGATTACAGGCACCCGCCATCATTCCCCACCATCATGCCGGGCTAATTTTTGTATTTTTTGTATAGATGGGGTTGTAGAGATGGCTCAAGCCACCGCGCCCGGCCGGATGCATTAGTTTTCTTACCCCCAAAAAACCTTTTTTTTTTTTTTTTCCCCCGAGGCAGAGTTTCGCTCTTTTCGCCCAGGCTGGAGTGCAGTGGCGCCATCTCGGCTCACCGCAACCTCTGCCTCCTGGGTTCAAGCGATTCTCCTGCCTCAGCCTCCCGAGTAGCTGGGATTACAGGCACCCGCCATCATGCCCCGCCACCATGCCCGGCTAATTTTTGTATTTTTTGTAGAGATGGGGTTGTGGAGATGGCTCGAGCCACCGCGCCCAGCCGGATGGGTTAGTTTTCTTACCCCAAAAAACAGATACACCTTTTTTTTGGTTTGTTTTTTGTTTTTTTTTTTTTTTGAGGAGTTTCGCTCTTGTTGCCCAGGCTGGAGTGCAATGGCGCCATCTTGGCTCACCGCAACCTCCGGTTCCCGGGTTCAAGCGATTCTCCTGCTTCAGCCTCCCAAGTATCTGGGATTACAGGCATGAGCCACCGCGCCCGGCCCAACAGATACAACTTTCTACCTCGTAATAATGTTTCAAGGATTATATGAGGTAAGATATACAATTTTTTTGCACATTTTCTTTTTAATTCATATCACTTTGTATTTAATTATAGGTAATCTTTAGATGGTGGAAGATCTCTCTAAGGAGTGAGTATCGATCAACAAAACCTGGAGAAGCAAAAGAAACCCATGAAGACTTCCTAGAGAATTCACATCTTCAAGGTAAGGAACGGAACATATTATATACCCCTGTTATGATAACCATGTTGGCTTCTTTGAATTACAGGTCAAACTGCCTTAATATTTGGTGCAAGAATATTAGACTATGTCATCAATTTGTGCAAAGGTAAATTTGACTTCCTTGAACGGCTCTCAGACGATTTGCTCCTGACTATCATTTCTTATCTGGATCTTGAAGATATTGCCAGGCTTTGTCAAACATCACACAGATTTGCAAAGGTAACGGTCAATTATTTTATGTCTATATAGAATGTAACCCACCTCTGACTTTTCCCACCCACAGCTGTGCATGTCTGATAAACTGTGGGAACAGATAGTCCAGTCGACCTGCGACACCATCACTCCTGACGTGAGGGCCCTGGCGGAGGACACAGGCTGGAGACAGCTGTTCTTCACCAACAAGCTCCAGCTCCAGCGGCAGCTCCGCAAGAGGAAACAAAAATATGGAAACCTGAGAGAAAAGCAACCTTAGGCACACATTTTCCTACCAGCAGGGAGCTCAGGCATGGCTGTGTTTCTCTTCAGTGTCCAAATCTCTTCTGTCTCCTTTTCTTAAGAACTAAGAGGTTTTGTTGATGCGTGGAGCCATTTGAAACTCGTAGGGGATTTGCACACAAATGCAGCAGAGTCTGGCTCCCCAGTGCCTTGCTAGAGTCACCGTCATTCTGAGGTCAAATCATGGCCCGAGGACAAGGGCTGTAAGACAGGGAGCCCCATAGGCCATCATCATCCTTATCCCACACCCATTATAAAAGAGGTTTCTATTGTATATAAACAAACAATAAATGATTATTAGCAGGTTTTTATTAGACATCTATTTTATCTAGGCATTAGAAAGGGTAATGGGGCTTTTGAATTTTTTCCTGGCATTGTGTCGTCTGCGTCCAGCCATGAAGCTGGTGGCTGAGTGTCCCCACCAGGAACTGTGAAGGGCACGTACCACGGGAGGCACTCAGGGTGGGTGCAGCTGCCTTCCCAACTTTGTTCTGCTAAGTCCATATTCAGGGCCCTATCCTTGTGAGCCCAGGATGCCAGGGTCCATCCCCGCATGTAGACAGCTTCCGACCTGGTGCTGGAGCATGACTGGAGAAGTGCAGGCATCCTGCTTGCGGACCTTGCTCAAAGTACAACTTCCCAGGACTACTTCACATTGTTAAATAAACCTATAAACATTTCTTTTCTTTTCTTTTTTTTTTTTTTTTTGTATTTTCTTTTTAGTAGAGGTGGAGTTTCGCCATGTAGGCCAGGCTGGTCTTGAACTCCTGACCTCAAGTGATCTACCTGCTCTGGCTTCCAAAGTGCTGGGATTACAGGCATGAGCCACTATGTCTGGCTAAAACCTATAAACATTTCTTAGAGAAATGCTGTTCCCCAAAGGAATGTGAACAGCTACCACTTTTAACAAGGATATTTAAGAAAACAGACTATGAGTTAACTAAGTAAAAATGTAAATATGGTTTGCATGCTGTTAACATGGCAGAGGGGTAAAAAGAATACAGTCCTGGGGAGAAAGGTCACTTCACTGAGAAGGCTTACTTAAAAATGTTTTTCTCCCTGCACTTTCATGATTATTAAGTACCCCTAGAAAATGAACTCATAGCAGCAAATAATCTAATGACTCCTTTTAGGTTACAGAGCAAAGTAGCTTTCTACTTCCACATCACATTATAATATAGCCTTATAATTTCTTCTTTCCTGCAACCTTCACTTTCCTACCTAGGAAAACTCACCTCCGGTGCCAGAGAAACTTCCCAGGATGCACTAGGGCCCTGTGAACAATACAGAAGTTGTGGACTCTGGCTCTTTGTCCCACCTAAGTCCTTCCAGAAGGGCTCTACAGCATGGCTTAGTGACATTAAAAAAAAAAACTGAACCCATGTTAATATCAAACAAGATTTTAATCTTCATTCACACACCCTTAAAACCCAGTCACGGGGCTCCCCGGTGCCAGTTTGAGACCGTCAACCTAGCCCTCTCTGCTTCTCATTGCTGGAGGTACACACAGTCAAAAGTTTTCCGTGACTGTGAAATCCAGTGCAATCTGCTTCCCAGCAGATGAGGAGCCTGACGTGGTTATGTCTGGATTTAGTCCAAGAACAGAGCAAAGCTTTAATTGTCAAGAGACCCAGGCCTCATTCTCCACTTAGGAGAGTTTGCTAGGGCAGGTACAGGTAAAGGTAACCAGCAGGCAGCTGAGAGCAAGAAGGCACGTGCTCTGCAGAGCTCTAGCTGCCTTGGCTCTCCCTGAGCTCCCAGACTTCACTCATGGCCTAATTTTCAATGACAGAACGTAGGTTTTATCGTGAGGATGCAGACACAACCACAATTACGTATGTCAACATAACTTCATAAATATGTAACTGTAACTTATTGGTAACATCAGTGCAAGATGATTAAAGCTTCATGTGTAGTATTTTATCAACAAACAGATTCTGAAAGCTTATGGACATGCGCAATAGTTGATTCAGCTTCAATCAATAAGAACATAAATATGGCAATTTGAAAACACTATGTATATACCTACTCACATATATATTATACTTACGATATATACTTATATGTAGTATATAATAATATTACATATAAAAATGTTATAAAAATAAATGCTAAAGTAAATAAAAAAAGAGCCATTAATATGTTAACTATTGTTAAATAATAGCTAAAATAATACAGATTATTAAATTATTTTAATACTTACTTGCCATAATAATCTGAGTGCCTTATTACTTGATTACAATT